ACAGATGGTCTACTTTAAGTATAATCAGGAAGTTTCAGAAACATGACATAATGTTTATCTCTCCTAAGATTTTTCTCTTTGATTTGGCGTCTGAGAAATACTCCTTGTGCCCATCTCTCTCTCTTTCTTTGGCAGATTCTGACAAAAATAATGTCTAGAAAGGCTTTTGCATTGTCTTTTATAAAAAGAACATATTTGCTTCTAATAATACATATTGGCTATACTTTAACACTTTTAGATCACATAAGCTCAGTTTCTTTTTCTCTTATGAAAAATAATGTGCTTTATTTTGAGCAAACGAATAAGCCACAAGCTCTCTGAAAAAAGATGATTATAGGAGAAGAACCCAAAAGGTAATCATTTTGGCCCAGAATTGTGATCAAAGTTGTCCTTTATATCTGTCCTACATCTGACATTTAGACACAAGCTCTCACTGCAGGGAGTCTCATGAGAGCGTGCCTAGGATGGCAGGAAGGATGGCATTTCTTAAGATGGGTCTGACTACATGATGTATGTTCAGTAATTTACAAAAAAAAATCTGAAATGCAAATCAAATATAAACCATCTTCATAAGAGTAGGAAAATGCTCCCCGCTCCCAGCCAACTGTGCCAGCTCTTTTGAGGAAATAGTATTTATTGAGAGGAGATAATACATGTTTGAATTTTTCCAATTGTTCTTTATGCTGAATATTCTTCATTTAAAAGTAGCTCACATATTTTTTCTGCAGTCTTTAATTGCAGATGAGTTAGGTCTACAACTTCTTTGGTGCCTCTGTGCACACTACAGTTTGCACACACACACCCTGTCACTACTCTCTTTTATTCTATAGGATCGTTTTATGGAGTTCAAAGTCCTCAAAGCTTGCAGGGAAGGGAGGAGGGCTAGGGAAAAGGACGATTGTGCTAAGCCTGAGTGTAAACTCCCCTGGAGCAGAGAATGACTCACATTCTCTGTGACATGAGTCACTCCCATGCAAAACTGGAGTTGCGAGCTACTACTTTGCCTGTAGCTGTTTGTTTGTTCAGAGGCAGATGGAAGGCAGAGGCTGCGCAGAGAATGGAGAGCTGTGTCTGAGGAGCCTTGGAACATTCACCCAGGTAGAGGAAGGCCACCGTGTGATCACCTTTTCCCTAAACTTTCTCTTCTTCTGCTTTATCTCAGGAAACTCCAGCACCTCCTAGAACATCTTTTGTGGAATGGCACCTCATGGGGGCCCTTGGATCATGTACCCCTTGTATTCAACAGTAAACATCTTCCTATAATCATTGCTTCATTAACGATAATGTGAGCCAATGCACAGTATTTATCAAATGGCATCTAAGATGGTTAAAGCACACCTAATCCTCTCGTGGGTGCCTGCCAAGAGTAGAAAAGGGTAGTGTATAGATATCAATTTTATTGTCCAGCATTCCCTAATCGAAGTCCCAAGTGGTCTGAAAACTTAGACGAAAGATAAATGGGCCGCAGTAATTAACCACTGCAATAACAGATGTTATACAGGAAACCTGTGTGTGCCAGAGCTATAAGCATGTTTTGATTTTGAATACGCACTTGGGCTAGCACATTCTTCCTCAATAATGGAAATATGTAAATGTTTTGTAAGGTATTAACTGCCATGGCAGACGTTGAATTATTTTTCCTTTAAAAAACATATACATATGCTTTGTCAGATAGTCCAAGGACTTCAGTTTCATGTACAACCTGGATTTCTTTGGAATCTGCGGAGTTTCACATTTTCCCAAGTGTTCACGGTGAAGCTCCTGGCTTCGAGCTGGCTGTCTTCAAGGGTGTTTTCTTGAGCTACCCCTCTCTCTGCTCTGCCAATTATGTGCCACTTTGTCTTGGTGCTATGATTGCTTTCTTCTGAGAGGGAAATTCCTCTTTCATCAGTATGGATGCACTGTTTTTACACACTGCAAGTGCTGTGTTACTGTGTCAGTCATCCTATTAGGGCCAGTTTCAGACGAGTAGGGCTGACGAGCTGGCTGGGGATTGGCTGGCCCCGGCTGGGAGGGATTTGTCGGAAGGAAGGGCTGCAGCTTACAGCAACAGAGTTTAGACTGTCTTTGCTTCATCATCTGAAGGTAAAATTTTCCAGATACGGCAGACGGCTTTCAGAGTACAATAAACAGGGAATGAGAACTATTTACATGGAAGTTTCTTTCTCATGATGCGGTGGAGAAGCCTCGGCCACTTGGTTCTGCCAGATGTTCCTGGGGTTACTGTAAATGGGAAGGACAGGCAGAGCTAAACAAGGTAGGAGAATCGCCCCCCTTTTTTGAATGTTTGTAAAGGTTAATATTTCATTTCTGTTTTGCAGGTTTATCATTTAAAAGTGCCTGTGTGAAGTCACTTTTGCTGGAAAACTGCAGCTTGGGAGCTTTCTTTGTATTCACATCCCACTCTTCTGTCAAGTACACTTTACCCTGACCTTATGAGTGGATGAAGATACCTCAGTTGTCTGACTTTGCCAATTGCTTAATTTCAGAATTTAAAAAGGGGAAAGAAAAACATCCTGCTAAAATATGAACATCTGAGTGTCTTATTTTCCAACATCGTCAATAGCTGTGAGCGTCAGCATTAAATATTCTCCCAAGGAGTGCCATGATATTGAAGTCACTTTATTAATAACAGCTGTATCTGCAAAACAGTCAAGAGACTCGGACGTTGAAAGCCAGAGATGACACTGAGCATGCTTTTATTGCGGCCTACCATCTTTAAGTGGGACATATTGATTGATGAGTGATTGCCTGTCCATACACTCTCTCATCATCCTGTTCCTTGGATTGGACTTCACTAAGCAATTTATCACTCACCTTCAGACTTACATGTGGGAGTTTTCACAACAGTAGTTTTGGAATCATTAGAACTTGGATTGATTTCATCATTTAACAGAAACAAACAGCCCAAATTACTTTATCACCATGGCTTTGAACGTTGCCCCAGTCAGAGATACAAAATGGCTGACATTAGAAGTCTGCAGACAGTTTCAAAGAGGAACATGCTCACGCTCTGATGAAGAATGCAAATTTGCTCATCCCCCCAAAAGTTGTCAGGTTGAAAATGGAAGAGTAATTGCCTGCTTTGATTCCCTAAAGGTAAGAGAATGCGTTTTATGTGTCATTTCAATAATAGTCCTAAAACCAACACTTGTTTTTACAGGGCCGTTGTTCGAGAGAGAACTGCAAGTATCTTCACCCTCCGACACACTTAAAAACTCAACTAGAAATTAATGGAAGGAACAATTTGATTCAGCAAAAAACTGCAGCAGCAATGCTTGCCCAGCAGATGCAATTTATGTTTCCAGGAACACCACTTCATCCAGTGGTGAGTACATCTTTATTCAGTGATGAGTTGGAACTCTTTCTCCTGTGTTGTCTTCCTTTAACAGCCCACTTTCCCTGTAGGTCCCGCGATAGGGACAAATACGGCTATTAGCTTTGCTCCTTACCTAGCACCTGTAACCCCTGGAGTTGGGTTGGTCCCAACGGAAATTCTGCCCACCACGCCTGTTATTGTTCCCGGAAGTCCACCGGTCACTGTCCCGGGCTCAACTGCAACTCAGAAACTTCTCAGGACTGACAAACTGGAGGTACTTCAATTCTACTTGTGTTTTGACATGCACTCTGCAGCGCGGCTCTTCTTCCCTGTCTTAGGTATGCAGGGAGTTCCAGCGAGGAAACTGTGCCCGGGGAGAGACCGACTGCCGCTTTGCACACCCCGCAGACAGCACCATGATCGACACAAGTGACAACACCGTAACCGTTTGTATGGATTACATAAAGGGGCGTTGCATGAGGGAGAAATGCAAATATTTTCACCCTCCTGCACACTTGCAGGCCAAAATCAAAGCTGCGCAGCACCAAGCCAACCAAGCTGCGGTGGCCGCCCAGGCAGCCGCGGCCGCGGCCACAGTCATGGTAAGTGCGGCCGCCCGCCGCCCCTGCACCCCGCCATCATGTGCTCGCTGCCTGTTATTAAAAGACTCAGTCGACTGCCAAAGCAATGAAGCGACCTCTCGAAGCAACTGTAGACCTGGTACTTTGACCTTTCACCTTTCGCTTTGCATGTAGACATATCTTATCGAATTCTTCATTTCTAGGCCTTTCCCCCTGGTGCTCTTCATCCTTTACCAAAGAGACAAGCACTTGAAAAAAGCAATGGTACCAGCGCGGTCTTTAACCCCAGCGTCTTGCACTACCAGCAGGCTCTCACCAGCGCACAGTTGCAGCAACACGCCGCGTTCATTCCAACAGGTATGTGCCCTTACTGCCCTACGTCCTGTGCCCACTTTTTCCACCCACCATTGCATGACATCAGGGTCAGTTTTGTGCATGACACCCGCTACCAGTATTGGTAGGTTTCAACCTTTTTTATTTGTCTTTTATGTTCATTGCTCCCATGGTTCCCCTCCTGAAAGTACCCATGATGCACAGCGCTACGTCCGCCACTGTCTCTGCAGCAACAACTCCTGCAACAAGTGTCCCCTTCGCAGCAACAGCCACAGCCAATCAGGTTTGCTCCTTTTAAAGCTTTCTTTCACAAATACCTAAATCATGCTTGTCTTTCTCTTTAACAGATAATTCTGAAATAATCAGCAGAAACGGAATGGAATGCCAAGAATCTGCATTGAGAATAACTAAACATTGTTACTGTACATACTATCCTGTTTCCTCCTCAATAGAATTGCCACAAACTGCATGCTAAATAAAGATGTAGTTCTTCTGGACAGACCACAACTCTAAGAAGCTAGTGCTGCTATCTCATATATGAGTATTAAATATGGTATGCTTAGTATATTCCAACCTAAGATAGTTAACTACCTGAGACCAGCTGTGATGTTTAAAGACATAAAGGATAAAGTTTACTTTTAAAGGGTTTCTAAACATAGTTTCTGTCCTAGGAATATTGTCTTATCTCCATAACTATAGCTGATGCAGAAAGTCCAGCCAGTTTACTCATTTCGATTCAGAATATTTCAAATTTAGCAATAAACAATTAGCATTAGTTAAAAAAGAAACATATTCCAAGGGCAGGTTCGATTCTAGCTCTAATTACTGTCATGTCATTTACCCACTGGATCAAAGGGTATGTTTCACTTCTTGACAATATAAATGCTGCAGCAAAGATGAGAGGTGAAGTAAAACCGATACCTGTCCTGCAGGTCTAAAATTTGAATGGAAATTCAAGCACAAGTACTGGGGACACATCAAAGTGTGGTGTTTGGTTTGCCTGGAGATGCCACGTTGAATCATGTGATTCTAGATTAACATTAAATAGATTGAAAAAGAAACTTTGCACGGTATGAGCTTCATACCCCACCAAACAAAGTCTTGAAGGTATTATTTTACAAGTATATTTTTAAAGTTGTTTTATAAGAGAGACTTTGTAGAAGTGCCTAGATTTTGCCAGACTTCATCCAGCTTGACAAGATTGAGAGGCCCATGCCAACAGTCTAATCTAAGAGATTAGTCTTTCAAACTCACCATCCAGTTGCCTGTTACAGAATAACTCTTCTTAACTAAAAACCTAGTCAAACAAGGAAGCTGTAGGTGAGGAGATCTGTATAATATTCTAATTTAAGTAAGTTTGAGTTTAGTCACTGCAAATTTGACTGTGACTTTAATCTAAATTACTATGTAAACAAAAAGTAGATAGTTTCACTTTTTAAAAAATCCATTACTGTTTTGCATTTCAAAAGTTGGATTAAAGGGTTGTAACTGACTACAGCATGGAAAAAAATAGTTCTTTTAATTCTTTCACCTTAAAGCATATTTTATGTCTCAAAAGTATAAAAAACTTTAATACAAGTACATACATATTATATATACACATACATATATATACTATATATGGATGAAACATATTTTAATGTTGTTTACTTTTTTAAATACTTGGTTGATCTTCAAGGTAATAGCGATACAATTAAATTTTGTTCAGAAAGTTTGTTTTAAAGTTTATTTTAAGCACTATCGTACCAAATATTTCATATTTCACATTTTATATGTTGCACATAGCCTATACAGTACCTACATAGTTTTTAAATTATTGTTTAAAAAACAAAACAGCTGTTATAAATGAATATTATGTGTAATTGTTTCAAACATCCATTTTCTTTGTGAACATATTAGTGATTGAAGTATTTTGACTTTTGAGATTGAATGTAAAATATTTTAAATTTGGGATCATCGCCTGTTCTGAAAACTAGATGCACCAACCGTATCATTATTTGTTTGAGGAAAAAAAGAAATCTGCATTTTAATTCATGTTGGTCAAAGTCGAATTACTATCTATTTATCTTATATCGTAGATCTGATAACCCTATCTAAAAGAAAGTCACACGCTAAATGTATTCTTACATAGTGCTTGTATCGTTGCATTTGTTTTAATTTGTGGAAAAGTATTGTATCTAACTTGTATTACTTTGGTAGTTTCATCTTTATGTATTATTGATATTTGTAATTTTCTCAACTATAACAATGTAGTTACGCTACAACTTGCCTAAAACATTCAAACTTGTTTTCTTTTTTCTGTTTTTTTCTTTGTTAATTCATTTAAACTCATTGAAAACATAGTATACATTACTAAAAGGTAAATTATGGGAATCACTGAAATATTTTTGTAGATTAATTGTTGTAACATTGTCTTTCTTTTTTTTCTTTTGTTTCATGATTTTGATTTTTAAAATTATTAGCACACAACTATTTTCAGCCCTTTAATAATGGAGCATCAAAAACATCACCTGTAACCCCAAGCAAATATAGAAGACTGTATTTTTTACTATGATATCCATTTTCCAGAATTGTGATTACAATATGCAAAGAGTCATAAATATGCCATTTACAATAAGGAGGAGGCAAGGCAAATGCATAGATGTACAAATATATGTACAACAGATTTTGCTTTTTATTTATTTATAATGTAATTTTATAGAATAATTCTGGGATTTGAGAGGATCTAAAACTATTTTTCTGTATAAATATTATTTGCCAAAAGTTTGTTTATATTCAGAAGTCTGACTATGATGAATAAATCTTAAATGCTTTGTTTAATTAAAAAACAAAAATCACCAATATCCAAGACATGAAGATATCAGTTCAACAAATACTGTAGTTAAGAGACTAACTCTCCACTTGTATGGGAACTACATTTCACTCTTGGTTTTCAGGATATAACAGCACTTCACCGAAATATTCTTTCAGCCATACCACTGGTAACATTTCTACTAAATCTTTCTGTAACACTTAAAGAATTCCCTCATTCATTACCTTACAGTGTAAACAGGAGTCTAATTTGTATCAATACTATGTTTTGGTTGTAATATTCAGTTCACTCACCCAATGTACAACCAATGAAATAAAAGAAGCATTTAAAAGGATTGTATAGTCTTCCTTCTTTTTGTGTTGAGAC